GCGGCGGAGAGACGGACAGCGGCGGAGAGGCGGACAGCGGCGGCGCGGCGGAGAGGCGGACAGCGGCGGCGCGGCGGAGAGACGGACAGCGGCGGAGAGGCAGACAGCGGCGGCGAGGCGCGCAGCGGCGGCGCAGGCGCGGAGAGGCGCTGGCGCCGGCTCTGGCGCGGAGAGGTGCAGGCCCAGGCTCCACTCCCCAGCTGTGAAAGGGTAAGAACCGAGGGTGGCTGAGACTCGGGGTTGTTCAGGGCGGGGTGGGCTCTGGACCCAGCAGGCCCGGCACCCAGGTCAGGGCTCCAGGGGAGGCCAGGTGGGCGAAGGCCAAGAAGGGGCTGGGGCTGGTCAGGAAGGGCTCCTGGTGACCAGAGCACTTTGCGTGAGCCAGCGTGGGAGGAAGGTGGGCTAGATGAGCCAGGGAGGCGCCGGGAGGGGCCTTGGCAGAGGCGACCCCCTCCGTCACCCCCAGGCCACTGAACCCTGGGTAGCGAGAACCGACAGGGGAGGCTGCAGACAGAGGAGTGGAGGCTCCCCGGCTTTGGGGGCTCTGAGTAGAAGCATCTAGGGGGTCCCTCAAGAGGCCCCCAAACGCTTCCCCATGGTGAGAAAAGAAGGCGCAGAGAGGGGCACGGCGCCGGCGCAGAGGGGCACACAGCGAGATTTGCTGTGAGTTCTTTTATTGCCCCAAGTGTACCTCATCTTGGTAGATTTCTATTGGCTTTAAAAATGTGTGTGTTTTGCTGTTGGGGAGTGGGGTGTTATACGGATGTCAGATTTTGCTGGTTGACTGTTCAGATCTTTTGTAAATCCTTGCTCCTTTTCTGCCTAGTTTCACTCTGTCACTTACACTAGAGTGCGGTGGCACGAACATGACTCACTGCAGCCTTGACTTCCTAGGGTCAAGTACTCCCCCTGGCTTAATCTCCTGAGTAGCTGGTACTATAGGTGTGTGCCGCCACACCTGGCTAAATTTAAAATTTTTTGGAGAGATGAGGCCTTGCTATGTTGCCCAGGCTCGAACTCCTGGCCTCAAGCTATCCTTTGTTTTTGCCTCCCAGAGTTCTGGGATTACAGGCATGAGCCACTGTGCCCGGCCTCTGCCTAGTTTTAACAGTTGCTAAGAGGAGGATGTTGAAGTAGATGTCTTCTTGGTGGGTTAATCCTTTTGTCATTAAGCAGTTGTTATGGTCACTTCCTTTTCACCCCATTGGTGAAGGAGGGGTCCCTGCCCTAAAGTGTAGGAGATGGCCGAACATGACACCTGGCGTGGATGGATGAGATTGACAGCAGTGTTTTAGTCGCATATACCCACAGCTCGGAGGAGGACACTGCATGCCACACAGGGTCAGATGGGCACCGCACTCTGTAGTGGAGTGAGGGCTGCGGGCTGAGGAAGCAGGCGGGCTTGGTAGTAACAAGAGCACACGATGACCAATGGTTCCCGAGGGGGAATGCAATTGGCTTGTTTGAATAAATTCATGGGCTGGCAGACAGGTGAAGCGAAACTTCTTAGGCTGAGGTGCAACTGTTCTGGCTGATAAAAGAACTAGCCAGGTGGGGAGCCTTTCCTGTTGGGTGGCGGGGTAGGGGGTGTCTGGTAGAAACAGGAAAACCCACGGCTAGGCCTTTGGGGCCCTGTGAGGCTCAAAGATGTCAAGGCAGCATAGGAAATTTTAGATCTTAAAATTCAGCGAAGACCCTCTCCAGCTCTGGTAAATTATTTTGCTTGAAGTCTACTTCATGAGCTTACCATTTCTGTTTGTTCTGTTTGTTCAGGTTTTCTGCCTCCTGCTAAGCCAATTTATACATTCCAAGAAAATCTTCCATTTCATCCAGGTGAAACGGAACCTACTGGAATGAAGCTGGCCTCCCATGGAATGAAGCTGGCCTCCCGTCTCCTTGATTTGAAGCAGCTTCTCCACGTTGGTTATTATGCCATTTTTCTAAATCTAACATTTTAAAATTTGTGCCTTTTCTTTCTCTTTTGCTTGACTTCTCAGAGGTTTTTTTAACGGTCTTTTCAAAGAAGTGGTTTTGGGTTTTATTTATCAAGTCTACTTTTATTATGGCTGTTTTAAAATTAAATACATTTATTTCTTGTTTCCCTTAAAAAAGCTTCTTGTATGTTTACTTAGTTTATATAATTTTATATGTCTTCTGTTGAAGCATATTAACAAACACTTCCAGCTATAACGTTTCCCCTGAGAACTGCTTTGGACACATCCAGAGATTTTGATAGGTCACACACTTATTGTAGTTTGTTTCTGAAAAGTTTTTCATTTTAGTTTTTATTTTCTCTTTTACTCAAATTATCATGAGCTTTCTCCTTTTATCCTGTTTCTGACAAATTAATCTGAGGATATAAATTTCTCCCTAAATGTCAATTTTGTTGAGTTTCATAATTTTAATATGTAATACCCTATTGCTATTGAGTTCCAGGCATTTTATAATTTTCATTGTGAAAACTAACTTTGTTTCCAAAACACACTTTTTCTTCTTTTTTGAGACAGAGTTTCACTCTGTCACTCAGGCTGGAGTGCAGTAGCACAATCTCATCTCACTGCAACCTCTGCCTCCTAAGTTTAGGTGATTTTGTTGCCTCAGCCTCCCTAGTAGCCGGGTTTACAGGCTCTTGCCACTATGCCTGGCTAATTTTTTGTATTTTTAGTAGAGACAGGGTTTCGTCATGTTGCCCAGGCTGGTCTCGATCTCCTGACCTGGGGTGATCCACCCGCTTCAGCCTCTCAAAGTGCTGCGATTACAGGCATGAGCCACCGTGCCCGGCCCCAAAATGCACTTTTAACATGGTCTTTGTTATTGCATGTTTCTAATTTTGTTGCACCCTGGTGAGAGAATGTGATTTGTGTAACAGCAATTCTTGGGAAAGGGGCTGAGGCTTCCTGCTCCTTTAGCACAGCTAAATTTTCCCAAACGCCATCCATGAGCTTGGAAAGAGCATTGTACTCTGTTGGGATGGGCTCAAATCTCTCTGTAAAAATGAGTGTTCTTCTGTTGTTGTTGTTCTGTTTTTTGTTTGTTTTGTTTTGTTTGTTTTTTGTCTCAGTCGTTTTGTTTGCTCAGATCTTTTGATGATCCGGATGATCTTTTAATTTATGCAGGATGTTTCTCTGCTTGTGCAGGCTGGTGGGATTGGGGACTGGAGAGAGGATAAGTGTCTGCTTGCCCAGGACTGGCAAACTGTCACTTGCCCTGGTTGTGCCTTGCCAGGAGCTCCCGTGCCTGTCTCTGAGAGTGTCATGAGCGCAGCGGTGGTAGTTGTGTGGTGGATGCATTTCCCCTGGGTTGGGGGGTGGGTGGCTGGTCCTAGCTCTGTTTGTTGTTGCCGATGAGACACAGCACACTTCTGCTTCCTGATGGATCTTGTCGGTCATTTGACTTCTTCCTGGTCTGGGTTCCTGAGCTGGCCCTCCACAGGCCAAGCAGGAATGGAGCTGGCTGCTACAAGAGTTCCTTCACTAGAGGGCATCTCTCCTCTCTCCTCCCACACATGGGAGCACAAGGGTGGGCTTTCCTCCGCCCACTGTGATCCGCAGCCCGGCTTTCCCCTCCTCACCCTCTGCTCTCAGACAGACTTGCTTTTCGCTGGTGTCTGTGAGAGGTGATTCTTCATGGTGCCAAGAATATGGATTTTTTTGAGAGCAGGCTCTCTCACAGATATTTGCACACCCATGTTCAAAGCAGCGTGATTCACAAGAGTCAAAAGGTAGAAGCATTCTGAGGGTCTATGGGTGAGTGGATGGGCAAGCGAAATGTGGTTATGCATACAGTAGACTGTTACTGAACCTTTACCAGGAAGGAGATTCTTTTTTTTCTTTCTTTTTGTGGAAAATGCGGTCTCGCTATATTGCCCAGGCAGGTCTCGAACTCCTGGGTTCAAGCTATCTTCCTACCTCTGTCTCCCTAACAGCTAGGATAATAGGCGTGAGCCTATAATATCACCCAGCCAGGAGGGAAATTCTGAGAGGTGTGCCAACACGCATGAACCTTGAGGACATTGTGCTAGATGGAATAAGCCAGCCACAAAAGGACAAATACATTGCGATTTCACTTACATGAGGGGCCCAGAATGGGCAAATTCAAATACAGAAAGAGCAATGGTTAACAAAAGGAGGGAGTTGGTGTTCAGTGGGTATGGTTTCCTTTTGGGAAGATGAAGAAGTTCTGGAGATGGACGGTGGTAGGGGATATGCGACAATGTGAGTGCACTTAATGCCGGTTATAACAAGGGGAGTGCGTGTGCACACGGCTCTGGGAGTTCTCGTGCAGCACTCAGAGCTCAGCGTGGGCGAGGGCGTCACCCCTCTGGGGGCGTCCATGGGGCCTTGGAGAAGGGAGGCTCCAGGGCACCAGAGCAGTCTACCCGGAGAGGCCGGGCCGAGAGCTTGTTCACCCCCAGCCCTCTTAGGGAACTTTCACATGCTTCTCCCACTAGGCCTAGGCACCCCTCCCTACCCTCCCTACCCTCCTGGTTCCCTGACCCTCAGTGACTGTGTCCTTCAAGACTGAACTCCAGAGTCCCCACCCGAGGACCCGCAGTGCCCAGCCCCCGCGAGCTCGCGGGGTGTATGCCCACCCCGAGGCTCCACCGTGCCTGTGTGCTGGGAAGCCTGGCTCCATGGGACCCTCGGGCTCTGGGTGCGCCGTCGCTGCAGCTGCCAGCAGCTCCTGAGGAAGTGGCTCGAGGCCCTGGGGCGGGCCAGGCATGCGGTGGGCCCGCTGCCCTCACACCGGCCCCGGCCACACACAGGAGGCGCAATCAGCAGAGACGTTGGACAGGGTTGGACACTGGCTGTCTCTTTCGGGCCTCGGTTTTCACGTCTGAAATAAAAGCGAGCATCCTGGCCCTGGTGCTGTGCCTCTGCCGCGGTAGAGGTTTCCACCCCTATGAGCCCAGTGCACCTTCCAGGCTCGAGGGAGAGGGAGTGTGCGTGCGTGTGAACGCGTCACACTCTTGTGTGAATGCGTCATACTCTTGTGAAAGACTGTGCGTGTGCACACGCGTGTACGTGCATGTGAACGCGTCAGGGTGCCTGAGGATGCACACATGCACGTGTGAGTGTGCGCGAGTGCGTGCTCAGAGGACAGCTCTCAGCAGGCTGGGGACCTCCTTCCTCTCACCCCTGAGGGTTTTGGGGGACCAGCCCCCGTCTCCGGGTGCTGTGGGATGTCCTGGGGCGAGCTCGCACCGCTGTGCTCGGGCTCCGGCTTTGTGGGGACCCGGCCTTCCCGGCCCGCACCACGGGGAGTTCCACGCAGCACCCACGAGGTGGCGCCGCAGACTCGCTACCGCGGAGCGCGGCGGCTCCTGGCTCCCAGCAGCCTTGCCTACAGCTGTGGCCAGGGCGATCCCTCTCAGGCCCAGGCCGCTGCTGCCAGGAAGAGCAGGAACAACAGCCAGTCACGCCTGGTGATGCCTCTGAAGTGCTTATGCTCCCAGGCATGGGCTGACCGCAACGTGCATTCTCTCCTTTTATGCCCCTACTATTTGGAACGCTGTATTTTTTCATTTTTATTTTTATTTTTTGTTGTAAATCTGCCACTTAAAAATACCCAGGGTGGAGCTAAAAGTACAGACACTGCTCAACTTACCCCTGGCTGCGGCCCGATAAGGCCGCTGCGAGTGGAAAATGACTGAGTCCACCTGACTACCGAATAGCACAGCGTGGGGGGGCCCACCTTGGCCTGCTGAGAACACTGCCCTGAGCCTGCGGTGGGCAGAAGCATCAACACGAAGCCTGTTTTGTAGTCAAGTGTCGGATACCTCATGTAATCATTGACTGCTGTACTGAAAGCGAAAAACTGGCCGTGTGGGACTCACACGAGGGTTTCTGCTGACTGTGGATGGCTTTTGCATCACTATAAAGTTGAAAACTGTTAAGTGGAACTGCGGTAAGTCGGGGCTGTGTGCACTAGAGACCTGAGTTCTGCCGCTCCATAGCTGTGTGACTTTGGACACATATTTGAGCCTGAGTGTCTTCCACACAAAATGGATTTCTTAGCATAACCTACACATGTGTACGTGCCTGTGAGCGTGCACGTGTGTGTTTGCATGAACACATCTGTGTATGCACGAGTGTGTGCACATTTGTATGTGTCTGTGTAAGTCCGTATGTACATTTGTGTGCATGTCTGTGTGTGCATATGTTTGTATGTGTGTGTGCTATGCATGTGTGTGTTAAGGCCCTGGGGTGGAGCTGAGGAGTTGAGGGGAGATGCTGGGAGGGCAGCCAGCACCAGGCGTTTGTTGGCCAGGAGAGAAGCTGCCATCCAGGTGCACTCTGGAGCTCGTGCTTCAGTGGCACAAGGCTTTGGGAGTGAGGAAGCTGGGGGCTGGGGCAGGGCAGTCCTGCACCTCAGGGGAGGTGCAGAGTGAGGCCAGGAGGATGGAAAGAGTGCCAGAGAATGGGGGAAATCTGAGGCATCAGGAAAGGAAGACACAGGCCATGGAGAGGGCAGCTGGGCCCTGGGTGAGGCCGGCCCTCAGGAAGGAGGTGCCACAGGCAGGGGAGTGCCCAGATGGAGAGCCCAGGGGTATGGACCCACGGGTGTATGACAGTGGGGGTACTCCTGAAACAGAGCAGTGTTATCCAACAAGCAGGGTTGGGACAGCTAGTTATTTCATTTAAAAAAACAGGTCAATGTCAGTCCTCATACTGTGCTTTAAAATAAGCTCCAGATGGACTCATCTTTTACATGTAAAGAATAAAAGGCAAAAAGAAAATAAAGAAAAGTCTTGTAAGCAGGTAGTTAATTGGAGGCAATCCCAGGATGCAGGAGAGAGGTGAAATACTTTTAGACCTAAAATTTGAAAAATATAGTAAAAATGATTCCCATATGTGCCTCTTTCAGCTTGCTCTAATGTCAGCATCATAAATAACCACAGCATAAGTATCACAACCATGAAATGAACATAGATATAATGTTATTTGTTAACTCATTTAAAATACCATATGGATTTCACTGATTTTTCCCGTTGATGACTTTTTTTATGTTACAAGATAAAATTCAGGTTTCTGTATTTTATTTGGTTATCCTGTCCTTAATATCTTTAAATCTGTGATAGTTTTTCACTTTTGTTTCTCTTTCATGGCCTTCAAACATTTGAA